ATAATACCCAGCACAAGACCAAGTTCAAAAATGTCAATACACAGGAAACAAATCAGTCTGTAAATATTGAGAACCTATGTTATCAAAGCTAATGTCTTCTGAAATAACTGGAAGTAAAGATGAAAGTATATGAAAGATAATTTTGAATGTTCTGTATTTAGAATGTGCTTCAACATTTAATGCGATCTAATTTACATATCCTTTCTGGTGCTATTGCAAGGTTTGTCAGGGTTTTACGGCAACAGAAGACTATGATGAATTCGAATGGGACACATTTGCTTCTGTGGAGTTACGATTCAAACTGAATGTCCAATATAGGAAGGCAACATATACAACAAGCAAAAGTGATTTTAGAAATAACAGAACGCGGGAGAAAATTCACACACGGAAAATGATACGGATAACAAAAGCAGGTAACTCACAGAAATGCGGCTAGAAAAGAGGCCTCTGCTGGAGCGAGAGCAAATAGAATCAGAGGGCATTAGAACTGAAAAGCTCCTAGGAGCTTTCAGTGAACAAAACTTCATAGCCAAAAAAGCACACGACTGGGCCAGGAGTTCAGAGACAGTCTTGGTGCTCAGGGGTTTGCAGCCCTAGCCGTGTGGTCACTCCCTTGCTTCTCTGGCTATTTCCTTATCTATAAAATGAGTGGGCTAGTTTAGGCCGACTGAGACGCAGACAGGGATACGGTACTGTCCATGGACCTCTGAGCTGCCCTTTCCACATCGCTGGTGAGTTACTTAAACCTCCTGTGTGTTTCCCCCTTTCGTATGTCAAAATAATAACATAAAATCAGAATGTAAATCCAGACGCATTGTTTTGCTGCGATTAAGTTGAACGAAAATAGCAAGGACGAAGTAAGGAGAGAGCCAGCCTACCCGCGGGATGAGGCGTCCCGCGGCGGAGTGGGCTGGGGGCGTGTCGTCGCGGAGGGGAGCGGCGAACCAGGCAGGAGGCGGAAGAGACCGCCCCGTGGGCGGAAGTGACGCAAGGCCTACTGTCGGCTGGGAGGGGAGGTGTAGCCGGTCTTTGGGGGTAGGCGGTAGTGGCGGAAGAGGTTCGGCGGCTGATGGCGGATCAGGATCGGAAGCCTGCGTAACTTTCTCCCTTGATCCGGGAGTCTTTCCACTGGGTAAGGCGCCTCCCCGGTCCACCCCAGCGCCTATAATTTAACTTGTATGAATTACTTGTTTCAGATTCACAATGACATCCTTTCAAGAAGTCCCATTGCAGACTTCCAACTTTGCCCATGTCATCTTTCAAAATGTGGCCAAGAGTTACCTTCCTAATGCACACCTGGAATGTCATTACACCTTAACTCCATATATTCATCCACATCCAAAAGATTGGGTTGGTATATTCAAGGTAAGAAAGCTTTCTGAATATGTTCTCCATGTATAAATCCGCCTTTTTTGTTATTTCCCTTTAGGTTGGATGGAGTACTGCTCGTGATTATTACACGTTTTTATGGTCCCCTATGCCTGAACATTATGTGGAAGGATCAACAGTCAATTGTGTACTAGCATTCCAAGGTAAGGACTGAAAACTGCAGAACTCAATGAAATTTAATAATTTTGTTTGTTAACTTCCTCTTAGGATATTACCTTCCAAATGATGATGGAGAATTTTATCAGTTCTGTTACGTTACCCATAAGGGTGAAATTCGTGGAGCAAGTACACCTTTCCAGTTTCGAGCTTCTTCTCCAGTTGAAGAGCTGCTTACTATGGAAGATGAAGGAAATTCTGACATGTTAGTGGTGACCACAAAAGCAGGCCTTCTTGAGGTTGGTGTTCACAGTGAGATAGTGATTCATTGAAACTAATTAATCTGAGTTTTTTGCTTTATAGTTGAAAATTGAGAAAACCATGAAAGAAAAAGAAGAACTGTTAAAGTTAATTGCCGTTCTGGAAAAAGAAACAGCACAACTTCGAGAACAAGTTGGGAGAATGGAAAGAGAACTTAACCATGAGAAAGAAAGATGTGACCAACTGCAAGCAGAACAAAAGGTTAGTTGTGTCTTATGTAACTGATTGAAGTTTTTTCTCAAAATACCTTGTTGTCACTTCTCAGGGTCTTACTGAAGTAACACAAAGCTTAAAAATGGAAAATGAAGAGTTTAAGAAGAGGTTCAGTGATGCTACATCCAAAGCCCATCAGCTTGAGGAAGATATTGTGTCAGTAACACATAAAGCAATTGAAAAAGAAACCGAATTAGACAGGTATTTCTCATGCTTTTAAAAAATAAATTCAAATTATAATGTTACTTTATCATACCTATCTTAGTTTAAAGGACAAACTCAAGAAGGCACAACATGAAAGAGAACAACTTGAATGTCAGTTGAAGACAGAGAAGGATGAAAAGGAACTTTATAAGGTAATTTATTTTTTACCATATCTATTGCCTGTAATATTCTTGACATTTTCAAACACCATTACAGGTACATTTGAAGAATACAGAAATAGAAAATACCAAGCTTATGTCAGAGGTCCAGACTTTAAAAAATTTAGATGGGAACAAAGAAAGCGTGATTACTCATTTCAAAGAAGAGATTGGCAGGCTGCAGTTATGTTTGGCTGAAAAGGAAAATCTGCAAAGAACTTTCCTGCTTACAACCTCAAGTAAAGTAAGTACTTTTGCTATATATATTTGAAGATTGAATTACAAATATATTTATCTGCTTTCTTCAGGAAGATACTTGTTTTTTAAAGGAGCAACTTCGTAAAGCAGAGGAACAGGTTCAGGCAACTCGGCAAGAAGTTGTCTTTCTGGCTAAAGAACTCAGTGATGCTGTCAACGTACGAGACAGAACGATGGCAGACCTGCATACTGCACGCTTGGAAAACGAGAAAGTGAAAAAGCAGTTAGCTGATGCAGTGGCAGAACTTAAACTAAATGCTATGAAAAAAGATCAGGTAAAACAAGTTAATTTTGAATTTGCATTTTGATTTTTTTCTTCAAATGTTTGTTTCTTTCTAGGACAAGACTGATACACTGGAACACGAACTAAGAAGAGAAGTTGAAGATCTGAAACTCCGTCTTCAGATGGCTGCAGACCATTATAAAGAAAAATTTAAGGAATGCCAAAGGCTCCAAAAACAAATAAACAAACTTTCAGATCAATCAGTAAGTATCATTAAATTTACACATAGTAAAATCTCATTTAACAACTTATTAACATTTTGAATAGGCTAATAATAATAATGTCTTCACAAAGAAAACGGGGAATCAGCAGAAAGTGAATGATGCTTCAGTAAACACAGACCCAGCCACTTCTGCCTCTACTGTAGATGTAAAGCCATCACCTTCTGCAGGTAAAAATCTTTTAGACTTTTTGTGTAGGGTGTTTTAACAGTCTTATATTCTGCCTTTCTACAGCAGAGGCAGATTTTGACATAGTAACAAAGGGGCAAGTCTGTGAAATGACCAAAGAAATTGCTGACAAAACAGAAAAGTATAATAAATGTAAACAACTCTTGCAGGTAAGTTAACTACCTTGTAAGTGAAAGAGATTAATCTTTTGGTAATTATACTAATTTCATTTAGGATGAGAAAGCAAAATGCAATAAATATGCTGATGAACTTGCAAAAATGGAGCTGAAATGGAAAGAACAAGTGAAAATTGCTGAAAATGTAAAACTTGAACTAGCTGAAGTACAGGACAATTATAAAGTAAGTTTGGTACTCCTTGTATGTAAACTTAATGCTTATTCATCTTTGTTTTTGTTAATTTTAGGAACTTAAAAGGAGTCTAGAAAATCCAGCAGAAAGGAAAATGGAAGGTCAGAATTCCCAGAGTCCTCAATGTTTCAAAACATGCTCAGAGCAAAATGGTTATGTTCTCACATTGTCAAATGCACAACCAGTTCTGCAATATGGTAATCCTTATGCATCTCAGGAAACAAGAGGTTATTACAGTATTTTTGGTTTGGGATTAGCTTTCACTCTACCTTTCCAAAAATTTTATTACAGATGGAGCAGATGGTGCTTTTTACCCAGATGAAATACAAAGGCCACCTGTCAGAGTCCCCTCTTGGGGACTGGAAGACAATGTTGTCTGCAGCCAGCCTGCTCGAAACTTTAGTCGGCCTGATGGCTTAGAGGACTCTGAGGATAGCAAAGTAAATTGAATTTTCATTGTGTGAGCCTGTCCTCTTAAAAGTTCCAAAATTATTTTTCCCCTAGGAAGATGAGAATGTGCCTACTGCTCCTGATCCTCCAAGTCAACATTTACGTGGGCATGGGACAGGCTTTTGCTTTGATTCCAGGTAGTTTTCTTCTTTACTTTGTAGAATTTGGGAAACATGTAATTCTTTCATTTTTCTCTTTAAGCTTTGATGTTCACAAGAAGTGTCCCCTCTGTGAGTTAATGTTTCCTCCTAACTATGATCAGAGCAAATTTGAAGAACATGTTGAAAGTCACTGGAAGGTGTGCCCGATGTGCAGCGAGCAGTTCCCTCCTGACTATGACCAGCAGGTGTTTGAAAGGCATGTGCAGACCCATTTTGATCAGAATGTTCTAAATTTTGACTAGTTACTTTTTATTATGAGTTAATATAGTTTAGCAGTAAAAAAAAAAAAAAAAACCACACCTAAAATAGACCACTGAGGAGACCATAGAGCGGATGCTTTCATGCACCCTTTACTGCACTTTCTGACCAGGAGCTACTTTGAGTTTGGTGTTACTAGGATCAGGGTCAGTCTTTGGCTTATCAATAAATTTTAATCTCTGTTAATCTTACCTGCTTTAAAAAAAAGTTCTTGTGTGTTCGTATCTTTATTTATTCCCTAGTTTGCAGAACTGTCTGAATAAAGGATACAAGGATTATTTCAATGTTACTGCACTGAAAAACGTGTATGTATTAGTGTGCTAGATTATTTAGCAGAATATTCACAAGTTTCTGTTGACCTTGTTGATTGAGCATGACTACTAAATATTATGTAATAAAAAGCATTTGTCATAACAGTCTTATGAAGTAGTTCTTCGAATATAGAAAGTTCTATAATTTAGCCCATGAAATGATAGGTTTTTAATTTTCAGAAATGGAGCTGCATGTAGAATGAGATCACATGCTTTTATATGTGAAATATTGGTTTTAGCAATTAACAGAAGGCATACTTTGCTAATTTTATGGCAAAATTTTAGAATAACCTGAATGATTATTTTTAAACTATCTTGAAGTTGTATGTATATATCTAATGGGAAAATGGAACAAGAGATGTCAGTATAATTGTTTTCCTATTAAATGATCTCATAACAGGGGTGTTTGTGGCATAAAAATCATAGAATATATATCAGTATCTTTTTTACATTTTCCTGATGAGAATATAAATTTGAAATATTCTCAGTAAGTGATTAAAAGTACAATACATAAACCCAAATCAAAGTAATGTGTTTCTTCAGTTATGTCTGTGCTGTATAGAACTGTCACTAACATTAAAGAAAGAGGACACATTTTTCAAGATCTGTAATTTCATTGTTGTCAAATTTATTTGTGAAAGTT